ATCTCAGGGGCCTGCTCCTCCCTCCTCAGACTGGGTCCCCGGCTCACCCTCCATTCCTGGAATCCCCTGTGGTCTGGGTGCCCTCACCAGCACAGCCCCTAGGACAGGTCTCCCGGCTCCTTCCCTCCAGAGTCCACAGCCCCCAGCCCCTTTCAGGCGTCTCCCCACAGGCCCTTCCCTGCTCTTCCTGCCCCCTGAGACCGCCTGCTGCGATGGCCCTGGAGCCCTGCCCTCTGCAGGTCCCCGCTCGGTGGCCCGGGGTGGGGTCCCCCGCTTCGCAGACTCCTATCCACAGTTAGGCCCACGGGGGCAAGGACCCAGACTGCTGCCAGCGGCGGGGAGGGGTGACCCGCGTGGACGCGGCTCTCAAAGGACACCAGCGCCACCTGAACAAGACCCGTGGCGCGCACGAGGCAGGAGAGCTGGGCGCTCGGCGTGAGGCCCGGGTGGGGGTCGCGAGCGGACAGCCCCGGGCCGCAGGCGGGTCCCCCGTTGCAGTGAGGACAGCGGTCGGGCGCCGGGGGTCCTGGGCCTCGGGCAGGGCCAAGTCTGCGCGTGCGAAGACCCCACGGACGGAGCCGCCCAAGCACCGCAAACCCCGCTTTCCGGGACCCACTGTGGGAGGCCCGCAGCGCTGCCCCTCGCCGGGGGCGTCCTGCGCGGCCGGGGGCCTCGGACAGCATCCGCGTCTCGCGTGGGAGGCGCCTGTCTGCGCAGCCGCGGGCCGGGACCCCGCAGGTACAACGCCGCGCGTGCGGCGTCCGGAGAAGTCTGGCCCGGCTGCGGTCAAACCGAGCCCACGTGGACCAGTTCCCCACGGCTGGTTCGCGAGCGGCCTCCGCGCACAGGCCCCGCCCCTTAGCAGGCCCCGCCCCGCCCGATCACAGGGCCCGCCCCCAGCCCCGCTCATCGACGGGGCACGGCTGCGACCCTTAGCAGGCCCCGCCCCGCCAGCCCCCAGATCCGCCCACCAGCAGCGCCCCGCCCCGCCCCGCGGCCCGCGCCTGCGCAGTGGGGCAGGCGCAGTCGGAAGCAGTGTACCGGGCCGTGGAGCGGCGGCTCCTGTACCCCCGGCGCGGACCTAAAGGGGCTCGGGCCGCTCGGGCCGGGAATGGCGGCGGCGGCCGAGCCCGGGGCCCGCGCCTGGCTGGGCGGCGGCTCCCCGCGCCCCGGCAGCCCGGCCTGCAGCCCCGTGCTGGGCTCAGGAGGCCGCGCGCGCCCGGGGCCGGGGCCGGGGCCGGGACCCGAGCGGGCGGGCGTCAGAGCCCCGGGCCCCGCTGCCGCGCCGGGACACAGCTTCCGGAAGGTGACGCTCACCAAGCCCACCTTCTGCCACCTCTGCTCCGACTTCATCTGGGGGCTGGCCGGCTTCCTGTGCGACGGTGAGCGCCCGGGCCCGATGCCTACCCGGCTGGGGGCCAACTCACACAGTGCTCATTCCCACAGTCTGCAATTTCATGTCTCATGAGAAGTGCCTGAAGCACGTGAGGATCCCGTGCACGAGTGTGGCACCCAGCCTGGTCCGGGTGAGTGTGGGGCTGGGTGTTGCACCTGCAAGCCAAGGGTGCTGAGGTGAGGCTGCCCCACCAGGTTCCTGTAGCCCACTGCTTCGGCCCCCGGGGGCTCCACAAGCGCAAGTTCTGTGCTGTCTGCCGCAAGGTCCTGGAGGCACCGGCGCTCCACTGCGAAGGTACCTGGAGCCTGCCTGGCTCCCCACCCAGTGGCAGACACCTCTAACCCTGCCTGCCCCCCAGTGTGTGAGCTGCACCTCCACCCAGACTGTGTGCCCTTCGCCTGCAGTGACTGCCGCCAGTGCCACCAGGATGGGCACCAGGATCACGTGAGTGTACCGGCCCCAGGGAGCCCTGGGGGGGGCCCAGCTGCTGACTGCCCCCGCTCTGCAGGACACCCATCACCACCACTGGCGGGAGGGGAACCTGCCCTCGGGAGCGCGCTGCGAGGTCTGCAGGAAGACGTGCGGCTCCTCTGACGTGCTGGCCGGCGTGCGCTGCGAGTGGTGCGGGGTCCAGGTGGGCGCTGGGAAGTCGAGGGGGTGGGGGTGCAACCCCCCAGCTCAGGCCCTTCTCCCCCCAGGCGCACTCCCTCTGCTCCGCGGCGCTGGCTCCCGAGTGTGGCTTCGGGCGTCTGCGCTCCCTGGTCCTGCCTCCCGCGTGCGTGCGCCTTCTGCCCGGCGGCTTCAGCAAGACGCAGAGCTTCCGCATCGTGGAGGCCGCGGAGCCGGGTGAGGTGCGGGCCGGCCGGGGCGCCCTGGGCCTGAATGAGGGGTCCGTGTGCCCGACCCGCAGGCGAGGGGGGCGACGGCGCCGACGGGAGCGCTGCCGTGGGTCCAGGCAGAGAGACACAGGCAACTCCGGAGTCCGGTAAGTGCCCGCCTCATTCCCCCCAACTCCACCGCCCGGGACTCACGGAGCTTACCCGGCCCAGGGAAGCAAACGCTGAAGATCTTTGATGGCGACGACGCGGTGAGAAGAAGCCAGTTCCGCCTCGTCACGGTGTCCCGCCTGGCCGGTGCCGAGGAGGTGCTGGTAAGGGGGAGGCTGGGGGAGGTCTGAGCCCCCAACTTGGCCCCTCTAACCTGGTGCCCTGCAGGAGGCCGCACTGCGGGCCCACCACATCCCCGAGGACCCTGGCCACCTGGAGCTGTGCCGGCTGCCCCCTTCCTCTCAGGCCTGTGACGCCTGGGCTGGGGGCAAGGCTGGGAGTGCTGTGATCTCGGAGGAGGGCAGAAGCCCCGGGTCCGGCGAGGCCACGCCAGAGGCCTGGGTCATCCGGGCTCTGCCGCGGGCCCAGGAGGTCCTGAAGATCTACCCTGGCTGGCTCAAGTGAGACTGGGCCCGAGGCTCAGGGTCTGCTGGGGGAGCTCCAGCTCAGACTGTGTCCCCACAGGGTGGGCGTGGCCTACGTGTCCGTGCGAGTGACCCCGAAGAGCACGGCCCGCTCTGTGGTGCTGGAGGTCCTGCCGCTGCTCGGCCGCCAGGTGCGTACCCTGTGCCTGCTCCCCATGCCGGCCCCAGACCCGATGCCAAGCTCTACCCCAACAGGCCGAGAGTCCCGAGAGCTTCCAGCTGGTGGAGGTGGCGATGGGCTGCAGGCACGGTGAGTAGACAGCCCGTGCTGGGCGTGGCGGTGGTGCTGACGGCCTGTGCCCTCACCTCTGCAGTCCAGCGGACGATGCTGATGGACGAACAGCCCCTGCTGGACCGGCTACAGGACATCCGGCAGGTGAGTGGGTGTGGACGCCGGCCCCCAGGGAACGCCCTCGTCATGAGCTACTTGGTCCCTGCAGGGAGGCCTCGAGCTGCAGATCTCCCCGAGGTCCTCGAGGGGAACGGACAGGGGTTGTCCACAGCAAGGAAGCCTCTGTGGCCCCTTTCCTCGTTTTCCTGTTGACTTAATTCCTGGGAGTGTTCCTGATGCCCTGTTTTGCTGTTTTGCGGGTGAGGAGACAGAGGGCCTGGTGCGGTGGTGCCGTTCTCCCCGGCCCAGCATCCCCGCCCCTCTCCCTGCAGATGTCTGTGCGGCAGGTGAGCCAGACGCGGTTCTACGTGGCAGAGAGCCCACCGCCCTGACCACAGCCTGCCTTTGCAGCCACCGTGGTGTCCGTGAGTCACATCTACTCCTCCCAAGGTGAGCTGCCCTGAGGGACGTGGTCACATGAGGGCTCCCCCTGAGTCCTGGGCTCCTGCCGCAGGCGCGGTAGTGTTGGACGTTGCCTGCTTTGCGGAGGCCGAGCGGCTGTACATGCTGCTGAAGGACATGGCTGTGCGGGGCCGGCTGCTCACTGCCCTGGTGCTCCCCGACCTGCTGGTGAGTGTGCGGTCAAGCCGGCTCTTCACACATCCCCATCCTAACCCAGCCCCCTGTCTGTCAGCACGCGAAGCTGCCCCCAGACAGCTGTCCCCTCCTTGTGTTCGTGAACCCCAAGAGTGGAGGCCTCAAGGGCCGAGACCTGCTCTGCAGCTTCCGGAAGCTACTGAACCCTCATCAGGTCTTCGACCTGACCAACGGAGGTCCTCTTCCCGGGTGAGTCCAGCAGGACCCCTGGTCCAGGGCAGGCTGGTAGAGGACACTTCCTGTCTCCCGCTAGGCTCCACCTGTTCTCCCAGGTGCCCTGCTTCCGGGTGCTGGTGTGTGGTGGCGATGGCACTGTGGGCTGGGTGCTTGGCGCCCTGGAGGAGACACGGTACCGACTGGCCTGCCCGGAGCCTTCTGTGGCCATCCTGCCCCTGGGCACAGGTGGGCTCAGCCGTGCAGCCGAGGAGGGGGCCGGACAGATGCTCTGTGTCTGCTTGTGTCCCAGGGAATGACCTTGGTCGAGTCCTCCGCTGGGGGGCGGGCTACAGCGGCGAGGACCCGTTCTCCGTACTGCTGTCTGTGGACGAGGCCGACGCCGTGCTCATGGACCGCTGGACCATCCTGCTGGATGCCCACGAGGCTGGCAGTGCAGAGAACGACACGGCAGACGCAGAGCCCCCCAAGGTACAGGGCAGCCCGGCGTGGGGTGCCTTCCACGGGTCCTGGGAGATGAACGCCCTGTCCCCAGATCGTGCAGATGAGTAACTACTGTGGCATTGGCATCGACGCGGAGCTGAGCCTGGACTTCCACCAGGCACGGGAAGAGGAGCCTGGCAAGTTCACAAGCAGGTACCGGAGCCGCAGGGGCTACCACCTGTCAACCTGGTGATGGGTGACCTGCCCCGTCCTGCAGGCTGCACAACAAGGGTGTGTACGTGCGGGTGGGGCTGCAGAAGATCAGTCACTCTCGGAGCCTGCACAAGCAGATCCGGCTGCAGGTGGAGCGGCAGGAGGTGGAGCTGCCCAGTATTGAAGGCCTCATCTTCATCAACATCCCCAGGTGCTCGCGGGCGGGGCTCCCCAGAGGCTCTGTACACCTCTGTGCCCGCTCTCTTATGCGGCAGCTGGGGCTCGGGGGCCGACCTGTGGGGCTCCGACAGCGACACCAGGTTTGAGAAGCCACGCATGGACGACGGGCTGCTGGAGGTTGTGGGCGTGACGGGCGTCGTGCACATGGTGAGCCGCCGGCCGAGTGGGCGGGCGAGCCCCCGCTGAGCCCGGCTGGCCTCTCCCGCCCCAGGGCCAGGTCCAGGGTGGGCTGCGCTCCGGAATCCGGATTGCCCAGGGTTCCTACTTCCGAGTCACGCTCCTCAAGGCCACCCCGGTGCAGGTGGACGGGGAGCCCTGGGTCCAGGCCCCGGGGCACATGATCATCTCAGCTGCTGGCCCTAAGGTATGTGGGGTGAGGCTGGAGAGCCAGGGGAGACCCTGGTCCTCTGTCCCCTGCCCTGGGACAGGTGCACATGCTGAGGAAGGCCAAGCAGAAGCCGAGGAGGGCCGGGACCACCAGGGATGCCCGGGCGGATGCTGCGCCTGCCCCTGAGAGCGATCCTAGGTAGGGGTGGCTGGGGCAGCCCAAGGGCTCGAGCCATCTCTGCTCCCGCCAGCCTTGTTTTCAGGTGGTCTGGAGGCAGCTCCACGTCCACACAGTGGCCGGCCCTGTGGTCGGACCTGGCTACAGCCCTGACCACAGCATCTTCCCAGTGACGGAGCGGGACCCGCCCTCATCCCATTGGTGACACATGTTGGTGTCACAGCCCTCATCCCACTGGAGACTGGTGTGCGGGTGGCAGTGTTACCCCGTGTCCCGGGTGGGCGCAGGGCTCTGGATGGTGAGCCCTCTGCCCTGTGGGGGCCTGGTCCTCTCCTCAGGGGTGGGCACCCATCCCTCTCCCCACTGAGCCCCTTGAGCTGGACAGTGCTGGATGCAGGCCGTCCAGGTGGGTCTGATCTCACTTTGTGCCCCTCGGGCCGTCCCCCTGGCCAGTCCTTAAGAGCAGCAGGCTCCCTGGTGTGTCCCTGCCCCAGCAGACACAGGCTGCCAGTCCCTCCAGCCTCACCTCCCCGCCCTGGGCAGCAGGTGTGGGCAGCGTGTGAGGCTGCCGGGTGGTGGTGACTGGTGACTTCCTTGTGTTCAGGGAAGGGAGAAGGTGCCTTCCCTTGTTTTCTGGCCTTGTTATATACAGATGGCAGCTTGGATCTCAGGTACAGCTCCAGGGGCAGGCAGTGCCCAGCTGGACCTGGTGGCCCTTTCCTAGTGCCTCTGCTTGGGGAGGAGAACCTCTGTCCACGTGGAGGCTAGGAGGTCTCAGGTGCTGCCCTGGCAGCACCAGAGTGTGGGCCGGGCCCGAGTGTCTGCCCCTCGGCCCTCAGGGTGGGGCACTTAGCACCCAGAAGGGACCAAAAGCAGGGCATGGCGGTGCAGAGGAGTTTGGGAGGTGTAAACAGCCCATGCACGTGGAGGAGGAGCTGGCTTTCAGCCCCAGACCCCACGCTAGCACTTTCCACGCTGCTTGCCCGCTGTTGATGTGCAGTTCCCAGTGCCTGTGTGAGCCGACATCTGCTCAGTCCTATCCCTCGTCAGCGTGTGGAGACCCAGCTCCTGCAGCCCTCCTGCTCCCACGCCCCCAGACAGCTTGGTGGAGGGTCCTGCATCTGGGCCAGGCTGGGGTGCACCCAGCCAAAGACAAAGCTGCCTCCACGTGCCCAAGGATTCAGATGGTGCACTGGCCCCGGGAGGAGTCTGACCAAAAATGGAGCCCGCTCTGTGGGGAAGCCCCGACTCCCCCACGAGAAACGGTCCCACGGTGCGGATCTCCCCCTTCCCTTGTGGGGCACAGCTGGCCTGGGCCTCCAATCCTGCGGAGCTTTCCTGGGTGTGGCTTTGACCTCAGAAGTGGCTCTGGTTTGGCCTCAGGAGTGTGGCCTGGCCCAGCCTGCTGCAGCCTCCTGGGGGGCCCTTGATGCCACTAATCCCCCGACCCCCCGCATCTGCCAAACTGCACAGACACACGCATTGTAAGGCCGCTTGTGGCCTCCAGCGTGCACTCTTGTTTACGTCATTGTCATCTTCAAGACCAGTCCTTTGTGATTAGTTTTGCTTCGCGAGCCCTGGTGTGGACTGTGGTCTGTATGAATCGTGTGTAACTGTGGTGAGGGGCTTGTCCTGTATGTGAGTCTGTACCCAGGTGGGGTCTGTGCCCTGCACACCGGGCCCCTCTGTATTTATCGCTGCCTGAATGCAACAGTAATTTATATCCAGGACAAATACAGTCTGGGCGTCACTATCCTACCATCTCTTCCTCATCTTTGTGTCAACAACCG